GAGTAGCTGGGACTACAGGCGCCCGCCACCACGCCCGGCTAATTTTTTGTATTTTTAGTAGAGACGGGGTTTCACCGGGTTAGGCAGGACGGTCTGGATCTCCCGACCTCGTGATCCGCCCGCCTCGGCCTCCCAAAGTGCTGGGATTACAGGCGTGAGCCACCGCGCCCGGCCGGGAGTACACTTGTTACTGTTCTTTGTAGCCAAGGTTAATTATTTCCAAACCATTATCTTCCTCTTCATTTTTTCTTTAAAAACCATTACTTTCCTGAATGCGCAAATCGTTTACTATGGCACGCATATTCGCCAACGCCCTATTCCCAAATAAATATCATTTTCAGTTAGCCTGTTATTAGGTTGACAATCATTATCACTCCCTCTCCCGTCCGTGGCGCTCCCACGGCAAAACATCAGCCCACTGTCCACCGCGAGGCTGCATCCAGGCAGACAGGCATAGCTGGGGAATGACACACTCGCGTTGACTGGATTTACTGTAACTGGACCCAAATCTCAGACCAGCCGGCGGCCTCTCCAAGGAAGCCCGAGGCGAGGAAGATCCTAGTCGACGTGCACTCCCAACCAGGTCTGTCACAGGTCGGCCCTCGCATTTAAACGTTAAATGTTGAAGGGCTTTCATAAAAGAGCGATGTGCTCCTGCTTGTATGAGCCGGGGCCGGAGGCCGGTAACAGCGGCACGGGACGGGAGCGAGCCTCAGAATGCGGGAATGTCTGTGGGCCTCCGGGACAGTGGAGGGAGCGGGTCTAGTGAAGCGCGACGACTCTGGGGTGGCAGAAGTGAGGACTATGGGCCCCACGGGGACCGAGGGAACGCACAAAATCGTCCCAAGAGACGAAACGCCGGGCCGCGGAAGGGCCCTCAATGCTATCTCCGGCAAGCGCGGCGTTTCGCATCGCTCCCAAAGGCGGCGGCGACACCTTATGACGTCCTGTTGTTCCGCACGTCGTCGCGTCACACTAGGCGCCGGCGCGGGGTGCTGATGTCAGGACGCCGCCGCTTGGCGCCGTGACGCTCAGCCGGGCCTTGTGGAGTGCGGGTCTCTGCTGCGGACGCCGGGGGCCGGCGCGGCGTTGGCCGCCCCCGGCCTCGCCGAGTGCAGCGCGCCCGAAGGCCAGTGCCTGCGCTCCGTCCGCGGCCCGGCGCCCAGGGTGGGCGGGGAGGCCGCCGCGCAGTCGCCGCACGCTACACCGCCGGCGCCGTCGTTTCGCGTCGCCCGCTTCCGGCCACCGCGGCCGCCATTTTGTTCGCGCGGAAGCGCCGCGGTAGGGTGGGAACCCAAGCGGGAGAGCCGCGGGATTTGCGGCCGCCGCCATGCCGTCGTCCCCGCTGCGGGTGGCGGTGGTGTGCTCGAGCAACCAGAACCGGAGCATGGAGGCGCACAACATCCTCAGGTAGTTGGGCTCCACCCTGTCCCCGCGCGCTCACTGTGATTCTTTCTCTCCTTTTGTCTTTCAGCAAACGGGGATTCAGCGTCCGATCCTTTGGAACAGGGACTCACGTGAAGCTTCCAGGACCAGCTCCCGACAAGCCCAATGTTTATGATTTCAAAACCACATATGACCAGATGTACAATGATCTTCTTAGGAAAGACAAAGAACTGTATCCCAGCGGGTTGCCCTTTAAAAACCCCCTTTCTCTGACGTTCCTTAACTCCCATGTGTAGCTATACACAGAATGGGATTTTACATATGCTGGACAGAAATAAGAGAATCAAGCCCCGGCCAGAAAGATTCCAGAACTGCAAAGACCTGTTTGATCTGATCCTCACTTGCGAAGAGAGAGTGTATGACCAGGTGGTGGAAGGTGAGGAGGCGGCTGCGTGCTGGGCTGGGCTCCTCTGACGTCTGTGTCACCTTGTCCCAATCAGATCTGAATTCCAGAGAACAGGAGACCTGCCAGCCTGTGCACGTGGTCAATGTGGACATCCAGGACAACCACGAGGAGGCCACCCTGGGGGCGTTTCTCATCTGTGAGCTCTGCCAGTGTGTAAGTACCCGGCTGGGCGCCGCGCTGGGCAGGCAAGGCCCTCACCACGGTCCTGTCCTTGCAGATCCAGCACACGGAAGACATGGAGAACGAGATCGACGAGCTGCTGCAGGAGTTCGAGGAGAAGAGTGGCCGCACCTTTCTGCACACCGTCTGCTTCTACTGAGCCCAGCGCCCGCATGGAGCCGCCTCTGGAGCTTCCTGTTGTTCATACTTTTTCCTTCCTGACATTTGTTTTTACTTACAGGTGTTCTGCTGGTGACGGTAGCATTACCCAAATAAACTGTGCATATGAAATGGGAGAGGAGATGCCAAAACGCCAGATGAAAGCAATCAAGTTTCTTCTTTTCCACTTTTACTTATGAGCAGGATATTGATTACAAAGTTTTTCTTCTTTAACCAAAAAGGAAAGACAACGGTTTGTGTGCACTTCCCGACATACCTGTGTCTTCGTGTGCCTGCCTTCCCTCCCTCCTCCCCACCGGGCCGGACTGTACAGAGCCCTGCTGCGGCGTGTTAGGAATGACCTGGAATTGTCAATAAACAGATGCTGCTGTCATTGTGCCTGGTCCTGAATTCCTGGCCCGACCC